ATAGAAAATAATTAATTTATATTTTCTCATTTTAATATTAGAATTATGGTTAAGATCATTGGAAAAGACAAAATGAATACATTATTTGAACACATTACTAGATTATTAACGTTTTAGAAAGAAAAAGAGCAGGAGGTAAACAAAAAGGTCAGTCATAGTTCAACATTTGAGTTTTGCCTTTTAAGACTTTTTAAAAGATTGGAGCATAAAGAAACTGTTAATATAATTTTTATGACTTTACTCAACGTTAATATATTTTTAAGTTTTCCTCTTCTAGGCTAAAATTAGGCCTAAATAATACAAGTATACATTACATCACAAAGTTTATTCATAAAATCAGAGCCTTCCAAAAAAAAATGAAAAAAAATTAAGATTAAAAAATGAGATTTATAAAGCAATGAGTAATAAGGAAGAAGGAAAAGGAATAAAAAGAAATAAGGGAAGATACCATTTTTTCTATTATTTTAATTAAAATGACAGACTGTCACTTTGAAATGATTTATCTAATTTCTTAAAGTGTGCTTACCTGACAAACAGGATTTTTGACGTTATACCGATCAATTGGTTTAGTACCAGCTGCACCTCAATAGATCCAATCCATTGCCGCGATCCGACAAATGTTGCTGGTTTGTCCCCGGCATCGACTAGAGCCTTGATGTATTTAAAAATATAAAACATCCATACACAAGACAGCTATTAAAAACGATGTTTAGGGCATTTTCCCTGATTACCAGTACAAGAATTTTTTTTTCTTCAAAACAGAAATAAGTCTGCACCATGAGGTAACAAAAATTATCAATGGTATATTAAGGGCTAATGAAACATACAGTTGATTATAATTTAAAACGGTATGTTCTGTACCTGCTGAATTTCTCTGTGTGTTGGAATGGACCTCTCTGTGTATCCCTGATGTTTGAACCAAGAGCAGATAGTCTGCAGAGATCGATAAGCACAGCCCCAGCCATTGTCATCTATGCGATCCTGCATATAATGATGATAGCCATATATGCCCTGGACCACATAAATCTATATACAGAGAAGAAACACAGTAAAATATTAACTTAGGATAGAAGTACATATTCTATATATGCTCCCGAATTATGTTTAATGTTCTTAGAGTTAGACTGTTACTTTAGTTCCTTATAAAAATGCCTTCACAGATCTATGGTTTAACATTATACCTTCTTGGCTTTTTATTTGAGGTTCAAAGTCCTTACCACAGGGCCCAGCAGGACCTACCTTCTGGCCTCCTCTCCAATTTCATCTCCTAAACTTTTCCCTATTGCTCCCTCTACTTTCGGTTCCCATATACCAGGGGCAATATGACCTTGGAGCCTCATGGTTCTCTTGGCCTGGAACTCTCTTTTCCCAAATTAATTGTACAGCTTGCACTCTTACTTCACTCAGGTTTCCATTTAGATGTCAAAGGTCTTCCTTGACCATCCAGTCTACAAACGGCCCACTCATTCTCTCACTACCCCACCCCCTGCCTCACCTGTCATCTCTGTCCTCTTTATGTTTTTATTTTTCAAAGTATATCATGACTTGATATACTTTAAATGATACATTACTTATCATTTAAAAAATATCTGCCTACTTACACTAATATGTGAGCTCAGTGAGTACATACACTGTGTCTTATCCATTTTTGGGCCCAAGCTTCTACAACACGCCTGGCACACGGTTAATATAAATGCTGCTGAATAAATGCTGAATGAATGAAGGAAGGAATAAAGGAATGAACAAACAAATGAAGGGTCCATATCATGGGACACAGGAAGAATGTGTCTAAATTTATAAACCTGCTATGATTACAGCCCAAGTATGTTATTTGATGACGCTAAGTTAAGGGTCAAAAAATAAAGATAAATAAATTACTAATATCATATAAATTCTTACTTATAGTGCTAAGAATGTATATGTCTTTTTTTATTAAAGAACTGGGTTTTTGTTTTTATTTTTTTGAGATTGGGTCACACTATGTTGCTCAGGTTGGTCTTGAACTTCTAGGCTCAAGTGATCCTCCTGCCTCAGCCTCCTGAGTAGCTGGGATTACAGTTGCACACCACCATGCCTGGCTCCAAACTGATGATATTTTTAAAAAATTAAGTGAGAGGAGATAGGGACAAGATAGAACCAACCCTCACCCAACAATTAGAGAATATATATTCTGCCCAAGCACAGATAGAAAAATTTATAACTTGACCATTGTGACAGGCTGAAAAGTGGCTCCCAAAAGGTATGTATGTCCTAATCCCTGGAACTTGTGAATGCACCCTCTGTGCCAAAAAGTAAAAGAAAAAAGGAAAGCAAAGGTATTCATAGACGTGATTAAGGATCTTAAGATGGGGAGGTTATCCTGGATCCTAGTGTGCCCTAAATGCAATCACATATATTCTTAAAAGAGAGGGGCATAGGAGGAGAAGGTAATGTGACTGAGGAGGCAGAGATCGGAATGATGGGGCCACAAACCAAAGGATGCTGGCAGCCATCAGATTAAGGAATGGATTCTCCCCAAGAGCCTATGGAGGGAAGGTGGTCCTGCTGACATTGTGATGTCAGCCCAGTGATACTACTTTCAGAACTCCAGAACTGAGACAATACATTTTTGTAGTTTTAAGCCATCAAATATGTTATTATTTTTTAGGGAACAAATACAAGTTTCAATAAATTTCAGAGTTAGTTTCACTTAGAATTCTTTCTGACCAGGAGGCAAGAGTCAGAAACCAGTTAAAACAAGAAGAAAAAAAAAGCAAAAAAGAAAAATAAATTCTGACATATTTGGACATTAACAAACACTTCTAAATAATACATGGACAAAAGAAAAACCATAATAGAAAAATATAAAAATACTTAGAAGTGAACAAAACTAAAATCCTTCAAATTAAACCTATAAGATACACTAAAAGCAGTGCTTTGCTTGAAATTTAAAAGCTTACATTAGAAAATAAGAAAGCTGTCCAGGCACGGTGGCTCATGCCTGTAATCCCAGCACTTTGGGAGGCCGAGTGGGTAGATCACCTAAAGTCAGGAGTTCGAGACCAGCCTGGCCAGCATGATGAAACCCTGTCTCTACTAAAAATACAAAAATTAGCCAGGCGTATGGCTATTGCCAGTAATCCTAGCTACTGGGGAGGCTGAGGCAGGAGAATTGCCTGAACCAGGGAGGCAGAGGTTGCAGTGAGCTGAGATCATGCCACTGCACTCTAGCCTGGGCAACCGAGCAAGACTCCATCTCAAAAAAAAGAAAGATTAGGCCGGGCGCAGTGGCTCACGCCTGTAATCCCAGCACTTTGGGAGGCTGAGGCAGGCAGATCACGAGGTCAGGAGTTTGAGACCAGCCTGGCCAATACGGTGAAACCCCATCTCTACTAAAAAATACAAAAATGAGCTAGGCGTGGTAGCACCCTCCTGTAATCCCAGCTACTTGGGAGGCTGAGGGAGGATAATCGCTGGAACCCAGGAGGCGGAGGTTGCAGTGAGCCAAGATTGTGCCACTGCACTCCAGCCTGGGCAACAGAGCAAGACTCCATCTCAAAAAAAAAAAAAAAGAAAGAAAGAAATATTAGCAATAAGCTAACATGTCCAACTTAAGAAGTTAGAAGAAAGACAATAAATCAAAGAAAGAGCAAAAAAAAAGAAAGTAAAGAGCAAAAATTAATAAAATCAAATACAGAAGTTATAATAGAGGGGGCCAACAAAGCCAAAAGTTTTTTTTTTTTTAAAAGACACAAGGCATAAAAATGATATGAAGAATGAAAAAGAAAATATTATGACTACAAGATATATTAAAACCTAGGTAAATAACTTATAAAAATCAAAAAGTCCTAAAGCTGTTACCAAAACTAAATTGGTTACTAAAAATCTTCTCACAAAGAAAATGCTACGCCAAAATTGTTTTACAGGCAAGTTTTACCAAATGACCAAGGAAAGATCATACCACTCTTATATAAACTTCTCTAAAAAACTAAAAAAGGAACATTAACCTAACTAATTTAGTAAACCAGTATATCACTAATAAAAAAACAAAATAAGAACAGTATGAGAGAAGAAAATTATAAGCCAGTATCATTCACGAACATAGATGCAAAAATCGTAAAATATTAGCAAATGGAATCCAGAGGGGAATAAAAAATAATGAGTCATAACCAAACCGAGTTTATTTCATGAATGCACATCTATATTGTTGAGAGATTTGTGCCAAAGTATTTAAGGGTAAATAATATATCTATAATTTTCCTTGAAATGGTTCAGAGGGGGAAAAAAGAGGGAGAAATGAAGCAGATATAGCAAAATGTTAACAACTGTTGCACATATGTATCGAGAGGTATAGGAATGTTCATTGTCTAAACAGCAAAAAAACTTGGAAAAAATCATAAAGATAATTAACTATGGTTAGACAAAATACCAGAGATGTTTGATATGTAATATTGAGTGAAAAAGCAAGCTGCAGAGACTACGTACAGAATGATACCATATTTATAAAACTCAGAACTATGCAATACTAAAAGCGACATTGCTGAGATTGATATGTAACATATACGCTGAAACTACTTTTTAAAAAGGAAGGAAATGATGAACACAAAACCCATAATAGTTCCTCCTGGAACTGTGTCGAGGAGGCAGAGGAGTGGGTAGGGAAAGAGCACAGACTGGTAAAGTTTTGCTTCTTAAATTAGGGAGGAGCTCCCTGGTATTCATTTCCCCACTGTGCTTTACAATTTGCATATGTTATATGTACATATCAAATATTACATGATAAATATGTAAAGTATATATTTTTCTTACGACCTTGTAATACAGATATAATGAACCTATTTTATTGTCAAAAAGCAATCAGTACTCATTCAATACCTTCTGTGTGTCCAGGTTCTTCTAAGGAACTATTCTTTTTGTGAGGAACTTTCTATGGAAGCTGGTTGGCCCACAGCTTTTGCAGATGATCTGCTGCCCTGAGTACACTCTAATGACCAAGACCACAAGTGGGCCCCTAACTCATCTAGGGTACGTACTGTATCGTATATGCATTTTTTTAATTTTCCCCTTTATTTTTATTTTCAATGTAAAGTAGGACTTTGCTATAAAACACGTGACCCTAGGGAAACTTTTGAAGTTAGCGGTATAGAGAGTACCACCACCAGACGCCACCATGCCTGCGGAAGGAGGAAAAACGGACATGGAAAGGATTGGCCTCTTTAGTGAGATGGAATATATTACTGTGGGTGATAAATATGTGTCACAATTTAATCGTAAGTATATTTGCTTTTCTCTATGGACGAATAAAATTATAATATGCCTAATTTATCTTTAAAGGACCCTTTAATGAGGCTGCAAGCAAAAATAAACAGATGCTACCTGGAGGGTCCAAAGAAATGTCAGATCTTCAGGCAGGTTATTTTGATCCCCATTTTGTAAGGATTTTTGAAGGTGAAGGCTACATAAATCTGAATCAAGTGAGGAGACGGGATATGGTGGAAGCAGCCAAAAAAAATCTAGGCAAAGCATTCCTCCCTAGTAATGGAGAGAAAAAGCCGTAAGTGTTTTTTGGGAAAAGTCTTAAATATATTCTTTTAAAACATCAAAAAATTGTATTTAAGATGTGGCTTAGGAAGCTACTATGGAACAATAGGTGGTCCAGTCCCATTTTTCAGCGCACAGTCAAAACCTCGAGAAAAATACAAGGCACCTGGAAAGAATTTATACACAAACCCGGGAAAGAAAGGAACTGGATATGGGTAAGATATTTTTAATACTTTGTCATATCGTTTGAAGTCACCATTACTTACTTTGCTTTCTTAGCTATGCAAATATTACCATAGGTAAACAGTTTTCACACTCTGCCGACTTCTATGATGCAGCAAAACTAAAGTATAAGGTAAAAAATCTGTTTTGAATGTTTCAACCTTTTGCTATGTAATTTCAAACTCTTTAATTCACAGAAAGCGAATGAAGAGCACCATCGTTTACTTAAAGGAGCACCATTTAAGTTAAATCTTCACCCAAGGGACTATTTTGACGCTAATCCTTATTTTTCTGAGGAATCTTTACCACCAATTAAAAAAGAAGAGAAGAAGAAAACAATTTCAAATACTTTTAAACCGTCTTCTCCTGGTAAAAAGGTAAGTTTACAATTTTAGGATGAAAAAATTAAATCACATTAAGTTGTCTCGTTTTTCTTCGCAGCCTGGTGGAATGAAGGCAGGAACATTTGATCCTTACCCATCACATTCTGCTGACCCTTATGTGGCTAAATTGGCAAATATTTCTGGCAAAGATGATAAGATTTTCCACCCACCAAGTGGACCAAAAAGCAGACCAGTTGAAAGTATAATGACTTTGAATGTCAGAAGGTGGGAATATCTTACACTTAGCTTACAAACTAAAAATTAATGTGTGTTTATTTTCCAATTTTAGGGCACTAAATTCAAAGAACTACAAGACTTCTTCAGTACCATCCTATTAGCAACTGGAAGACAAGTAGCTTTCTAGATCTTAACTATGAGTAATTCACTATCAAGAGCTAATTATTTGAAAAAATATAAGATGTTATGGAGCAGATAGCTCAAGCAGTTAAAAGAAATTCTGCAACTCTAATTCTCTTCCTTATTTTAATACTACTAGTTAATAAATAGTATTTGCTAATAACACGTGGTTGTTGATTTATGTTTTTAGATCTA